GGTGGTCCAGAGCCAGGGGACAGGTATGGGCTGAGCCCCCACCGTGGGGAACTGGGCACTGAGCCTGCCTGGATCGGGTTCTGGGGGAGGAGTCCTTGGGCCAGGGTTCCAGGTCAGGGTCCTGGAGGAGACGCTCCCTCGCAGTAGGGGACCTGGGGCAGACGCCCAGACCAAAGAGCTGAATATAGAGCCCCAGCCGTGGAGCCCCCAGTAGGGTCCCCTTCCATGTTCCCTCCTTTAAAGACCTAAGTATGGACCCCTCTGAGGTCAGAGCCCCCACTTCCTGTTGTAGCCTCCGCTCCCTCCCCTTGGCGGTGCCTCTGCCTGAGCGTCTCCGGGGAAGGTCAGATGGCTGACGACCGTTTCCAACCTGTCCTCACCAGGTACTGCCCAGGACTGAGGCCCAGATAATGAGCTGAGATTCAGCATCCCCTGGAGGAGTCGGGGTCTCAGCAGAACCCCACTGTCCCTCCCCTTGGTGCTAGAGGCTTGTGTGCACGTGAGCGTGCGTGTGCACGTCCGTTATTTCAGTGACTTGGTCCCGTGGGTCTAGCCTTCCCCCCTGTGGACAAACCCCCATTGTGGCTCCTGCCACCCTGGCAGATGACTCACTGTGGGGGGGTGGCTGTGGGCAGTGAGCGGATGTGACTGGCGTCTGACCCGCCCCTTGACCCAAGCCTGTGATGACATGGTGCTGATTCTGGGGGGCATTAAAGCTGCTGTTTTAAAAGGCTCCTGTTGTGACTGTTTGGGAAGATGGGGGGTTTCAAGGGGGAAGGTTTTCCTTGGGGGGTTGGTATTATTCTGCATGGGTACAGAGTCCCTCTGCCCAGTCCTGGTCACTGTCTTGTGATTCTCAGTCCCCAACTTGTCCCCGGAAAAGAGTAGATAGGGTGGGGGCTAAGGACACCCCCGGGAGGGATGAGTCATAGGTGGGGGGCTGCCTCATGCCAGGAAGCATGTACCAGCTCCCACCCCAGGGGGCTGAGGGAGATAAATGGGCCCTGAAGCGGGGTAGAGGGTCAGACCACAGGACAGTAGTGCCTGGCCCCAGCCCCAGGCAGCCACAGCAGGCTGCCTTACCCCAGAAGCAGCTGGTGGCGGTAGGACTGGGTTGGGTCGGGATGGGAAGGGTGCCCCTGCCCTGAGCCCATTTTCTCCTTGCAGCCTGACCTCACGATGACCAGGTGTGCTCTGCTGTTGCTGATGGTCCTGATGTTGGGCAGAGTCCTGGTTGTCCCAGTGACCCCTATCCCAACCTTCCAGCTCCGCCCTCAGAATTCTCCCCAGACCACTCCCCGACCTGCGGCCTCAGAGAGCCCCTCAGCTGCTCCCACATGGCCGTGGGCTGCCCAGAGCCACTGCAGCCCCACCCGCCACCCTGGCTCGCGCATTGTCCTATCGCTGGATGTCCCCATCGGCCTCTTGCAGATCTTACTGGAGCAAGCCCGGGCCAGGGCTGCCAGGGAGCAGGCCACCACCAACGCCCGCATCCTGGCCCGTGTCGGCCACTGCTGAGCCTGAGAGAGGGGGTCACAGTGATAGGGCCACCCTGGATGGGAAGACCTGGAGGGCAGCCACACAGCTGGACGGATGCTGCCACATCTGGGCATACAGTGTCTGGACGCTGCCACATCTGGGCATACAGTGTCTGGACACTGCCACATGGAGCCACTGTCATGCAGGTCATATCAGATCTGAGTGCCCCACAGAGTCACAGTGTGTCTGGACAGCCTGGACATTGGACATTGCTAAGTTGGGTCACTGCCACATGGAGTCTTGCCATGCCTGTGTGCCCCACAGACCTAATATATGTCCGGACAGCTTGGATGCTGCCACGTAAGGTCACTGCTGTGGCGAGTCTTGCTATGTCTGGGTGCCCCATAGTCACAGAACACCTGGACACCGCCACATGCAGTCATCATCATGTTACTTTCAGGAGCCTCAACACGAGAGCTCAACACTGCCTCCGACCAGTCCCTCTGAGGCCCACAGGTCTGTCATCCCATAGGCCACCACACAGAGAAATGCTGGCTGAGGGTCACTTGCTTGCTCTGTGCCCCATGAGGCAGCACCTGCCCCAGATGGACGGGGCTGTGAGGGGTGTCTCCAGGCACAAAGGCCCGAACACAGGAAGCCTGTGACCATGGCAGCCTTGTCTTATGGGCGCATATGTGCGTGTGTGGCTGAGTCTCTGACAGCTGTGAGTGTGTGTGAGCAGGGTAAGGGTACGTGAGGGGTCTGAGAGGAGTGGGTGCTTGTCCCCCAAACCTGCATGAAGCAAGAACAACTCCTGGCCAGGCCCTGTCCTCCCCACGTACCCCTGCATCCCCAGCCTCGACCCAGGGACATGCAGGGCTCACAGGAGACAGGGCTCAGGCTGCCGGAGCTCCAACCAAACTCTGTCCCACTTCACGCACGGACTGTCCTGGGCAAAGGTGTTCACCTTTCCGAGCCTCGGTTTCCTTATCTGTAAAGCAAAGCGACACCAGCAAGCCTGTGAGCATTGTGTATATAGCAGACATGGAGGTCCTGCAGCAGGAGGTGCTCAATAAACACAAAGCGACTGAAGGATGGGACCAGCAAGCCTGTGAGCATTGTGTATGTAGCAGACATGG